TTCCACTGTGGATAGGCAGGTGGACTTGCTTCATGCCTCAGAGGCTAAGAGGCCGACTACGTACCCTCGAAATGCTCCAAAGAGCCTAGGAGACCCCACTTCCGGGTTCCTACAGGGCTCAGGAAAAGCCCCTACCTGCTTCGAAGGCTGACCGTGAAGCCACAAGGCCCACTTCATACCAGGGAGTACCCCCACTCGCCCCTTCCTCACCTCGGGCCCCCGCCCCGTCTCTTTTTCCCACCCTCATCGTGTCCCCACAACCCCCGGACATCCCTCGGCCCCGCGCCCCTGCGGCAAAGCCACATCTCCCACCGACCCACTGCCCTGAGGCCGAACAGCCGGGGGTCCCTGGCCGGGGGCCCGGCTCTCTCACCATCGCGGGCGCTGGCTGGGCCGGAAAGCGGAAGTACGGAAGTGGCCAGCCCCGCGATGCCTGCCCTTTCGCGAGAAGCGCAGCTACGGTCTCCGCCCGGACTTCCGGACGGTACCATCTATGCTCCGAGCGGGGTAGAGAGCCCTTACGAACGCTTGGGCCTTCCGGAAGTTTTCCACCTAGGGCTGTCTCGGTATTTTTAAATTCTTGCACTCGAGTCACTATTTAAGCTCCTCCAGGAATGGGTGCAGCTTCCCTTTGTGCCTTCGGCCTTCTTGTCACCTTTGCCACAGCCTCCCCCAGGTATGCAATGGTACAGCCCAGCTTCAGATTGGGCACCAAATTAGGACAAGCCGAAGCGGACGAGCCCTTCGTTTCTTCCGGTTCTGTACCCCCATCCTTTCTCTCGCCCCTCCTACCCGCAGCTCCTGGCGCTCGGCGGGGCTAACTGCAGCGCGGAGATCTCGGCCGCCAAGCTCCGCCTCCCGCCCCGGGCTGTGCCCCGGGGCTCGCCTGAGGCCGACCACCCGCACCCCACCTCTAGCGGCTTTGCTCGAGGCCCACCTTCTTCCCACCCCCGGCAAACTCCAGTAGGCTCGCCCTCGCTGACTCCCCGCCCCCGCGTCAACTGCAAGGGGCCCGCCCATAGCCAGTTCCGGGGCGGTTGCTCACATCGACCGGAACTCCCCGCCCCCTCCCGCGGCCCCTGGGGCCGTAGGAGGCCGCAGCGAGGAGGTAGAGGGGGCGGGGGTCGCACTAGGGTGTCCCTAGAGAACGAGGACTCTGAAGGCGGGACATTTGGGCGACCCCCGGGCGGGGCCAGCCATTAAACAGTCCCACTTCTGTGCCAGACACTGAACTGGGCTCTTGACGGGCATCATCTCTTAATCCTCAGAACATCCCAGGGAGGTAGGTACTATTGTTATCCCCATTTTTCAGATTTGTCTCCCATCAATGGCCCTGTCCTCTCCAGCTCCACAGGATCCCCATATCCTGGGCCATGAGTGAGTTGAAAGACTGCCCCTTGCAGTTCCACGACTTCAAGTCTGTGGATCACCTGAAGGTCTGTCCCCGCTACACGGCAGTGCTGGCACGCTCTGAGGATGATGGCATCGGCATCGAGGAGCTGGACACCCTGCAGCTGGAGCTGGAGACCCTGCTGTCTTCTGCCAGCCGGCGCCTGCGTGTGCTTGAGGCCGAAACCCAGGTGATAACCCCAGAGAGGGGCCAGCACCAGAGTCCCCCTCAGTGACACTTTCTGTAAATTTCAGATCCTCACCGACTGGCAGGATAAGAAAGGTGACAGACGATTCCTGAAGCTGGGTCGAGACCATGAACTTGGAGCTCCCCCCAAACATGGGAAGCCCAAGAAGCAGAAACTGGAAGGGAAGGCAGGACATGGGCCGGGCCCTGGCCCAGGACGGCCCAAATCCAAAAACCTTCAGCCCAAGATCCAGGAATATGAATTCACTGATGACCCTATCGACGTGCCACGGATCCCCAAAAATGATGCCCCCAACAGGTTCTGGGCTAGAGAACATAGAAGGGGGCCTCGGCGCCCACTCAGGATCTGCTTCTCCCTGCAGGTTCTGGGCTTCAGTGGAGCCCTACTGTGCTGACATCACCAGCGAGGAGGTCCGCACACTTGAGGAGTTACTGAAGCCCCCAGAAGATGAGGCTGAGCATTACAAGGTAGAAACTCTGGGCCTTGATAGACATGATGCCCACTCAGGGTTGGGTGCCATCTTTTCCACAGATCCCACCCCTGGGGAAGCACTACTCCCAGCGCTGGGCCCAGGAGGACCTGCTGGAGGAGCAGAAGGATGGGGCCCGGGCAGCGGCTGTGGCTGACAAGAAGAAAGGCCTCATGGGGCCACTGACCGAACTGGACACTAAAGGTAGGCCTCTCACCTCCCTGCCAACCCCAGGTCCCACCTCCCCTCCTTTCCTGTGCCCGCTTAGATGTGGATGCCCTGCTGAAGAAGTCTGAGGCCCAGCATGAACAGCCGGAAGATGGATGCCCCTTTGGTGCCCTGACGCAGCGCCTCCTGCAGGCCCTGGTGGAGGTGAGCAGCCTAACCCAAAAGAGGAACCATATTTTTCCTTCCACTCATTTTTGTGGTCTTCTAGGAAAATATTATTTCCCCTATGGAGGATTCTCCTATTCCTGACATGTCTGGGAAAGAATCAGGGGCTGACGGGGCAAGCACCTCCCCTCGCAATCAGAACAAGCCCTTCAGGTGAGTGGTGTCCTATCCACAACCCACAGTCTCTTGAGTCTGACGGGCCTGCCTCCCGCTGCAGTGTGCCGCATACTAAGTCCCTGGAGAGCCGCATCAAGGAGGAGCTAATTGCCCAGGGCCTTTTGGAGTCTGAGGACCGCCCCGCAGAGGACTCCGAGGATGAGGTCCTTGCTGAGCTTCGCAAACGGCAGGCTGAGCTGAAGGCACTTAGTGCCCACAACCGCACCAAGAAGCACGACCTGCTGAGGTGAGCGTTAGCAGGATGCACAGTCCCGGGGGTGGCCTTGGAGGCTGTGGCCACGGCTAGTCACCTTTCAGGGGTTTTACAACAGGCTTTCCAATCCTGGCTGGCCTCTAAATCACCTGGAGAGCCTCGAAAAAAACAGCAGTGGCCAGTCCACCGGGTATGTCCCAAACAAATTCTGATTCCACAGAGTGGGGCTCAGGCATCTGTGACTGACCGATTGATTTGATTTGTTTTTGTTTTGTTTTTTTTTGAGAGGGAGTCTCGCACTGTCACCCAGGCTGGAGTGCAGTGGCATGATCTCGGCTCACTGCAAGCTCCGCCTCCCAGGTTCATGCCATTCTCCTGCCTCAGCCTCCTGAGTAGCTGATACTACAGGCACCCACCACCACGCCCAGCTAATTTTTTTGTATTTTTAGTAGAGACGGGGTTTCACCGTGTTAGCCAGGATGGTCTCGATCTCCTGACCTCGTGATCCACCCGCCTCGGCCTCCCAAAGTGCCGGGATTACAGGCGTGAGCCACTGCGCCTGGCCTAGTTTGGTTTTTTAATTATGGTAAAGGCATAATATAAAATGTATCTCCATGGGAGGCTGAGGCAGGAGAATCAGTTGAACCTGGGAGGCGGAGGTTGCAGTGAGCTGAGACTGCACCATTGCATTCCAGCCTGGGCAACAAGAGTGAAACTGCATCTCAAAAAAAAAAAGAAAAAAAATTTACGCTTCTTAACCATTTTTAAGTGTACAGTTTAGTAGTGTTACCCATATTCACATTGTTGTGTGATTTATTTTTTGTCTTTTCATGCTTCTTTTCTTTTTATCCCCAAAGTTTTGTTATTAAAAATTTGATACACACAGAAAATCTGAAAGAATCATACAATAAACATCAGTATATTCTCCACCTAGACTAATTAACTGTTAACATTTTGTTGGAGATCT